ACAGGAAACCAAATATCACATGTTCTTACTTGTAAGTGGGAGCTAAACATTGGGTACACATTGACATAAAGATGGGAACGACAGACTCTGGGGATGACTAGAGTGGGGAGAGTAAGGGGGTAAACGGCTGAAAAACTACTTCTTGGGTACTATGCTCACTACTTGGGTGGCAGATTGATTTGTACACCAAACCTTAGCATTTGTACTCCAAACTTTGTAACAAACCTGCATGTGTACCTTAATTCTGAAATAAAAGTTGAAGAAAAATAAAATTATTTAAATTTTTTTTCTGATACCTCTCTCCAATATTTTTCTCAGTTTGTGGCTTATCTTATGATACTATTATCTCACAGAAGTCTTTCCATTTGTGTGGCAAATTCTGCATATATTTTTCTCCATGGTTTCTTAGAAAGTATTTGTGTTTTTCAAGTCTGGTCCTATCCAAGTATCACAACAATTTTAACTTATTTTTTCTTTTTGTATTGCTTTAATTTTAATATCTTATTTCTTAATCCAAATAGTTTGGCCTTTAGTGTAGTATAGCTAAGGCTTTACTTTTAAATCCAGCAAAAGTCTGTTGCTTCTTAATAGGTCAAATTAAGTTTGATTCCTGAAAACTGCTTCACAGTTTTGAAGTATGTGTTATAATTAAATATGTCGTATTTTAAATAGTTAGTGGTAGAGTTTTCTGCATAAGGATAGTCCTAACAGTATATACAGTCATTTCCTAACAGTATATTTATAGCCAGTTAGTAAAATCCACATGAACTCTAACATCCTTACATCAGAACTAGCCAAGAGGGCTTTCACAGTATCATACTTTATCTATTAAAAAGCGGCACTGTGGAGAGAGGACTTGGAAAATAACTAAGTTGGTTTAAATTGCAACCAACTAATAATAATAAATATATATATTTATTGTTAATTAGAACAAGCTAGATAGCAAAGAGCTAGAAATACTCAACTAGGTGTCAGTTTTAACATGACCCTCTTCTACAAGACTTGATGTCACAGACCCAAAAAAATGTGTTCTTTTTTCTTGTGCCAAACAGGTAAACAGGCAAAAATATCAATGGGAGAAGAAAACCAAACCTTTGTGTCCAAGTTTATCTTCCTGGGTCTTTCACAGGACTTGCAGACCCAGATCCTGCTATTTATCCTTTTCCTCATCATTTATCTGCTGACCGTGCTTGGAAACCAGCTCATCATCATTCTCATCTTCCTGGATTCTCGCCTTCACACTCCCATGTATTTTTTTCTTAGAAATCTCTCCTTTGCAGATCTCTGTTTCTCTACTAGCATTGTCCCTCAAGTGTTGGTTCACTTCTTGGTAAAGAGGAAAACCATTTCTTTTTATGGGTGTATGACACAGATAATTGTCTTTCTTCTGGTTGGGTGTACAGAGTGTGCGCTGCTGGCAGTGATGTCCTATGACCGGTATGTGGCTGTCTGCAAGCCCCTGTACTACTCTACCATCATGACACAACGGGTGTGTCTCTGGCTGTCCTTCAGGTCCTGGGCCAGTGGGGCACTAGTGTCTTTAGTAGATACCAGCTTTACTTTCCATCTTCCCTACTGGGGACAGAATATAATCAATCACTACTTTTGTGAACCTCCTGCCCTCCTGAAGCTGGCTTCCATAGACACTTACAGCACAGAAATGGCCATCTTTTCAATGGGCGTGGTAATCCTCCTGGCCCCTGTCTCCCTGATTCTTGGTTCTTATTGGAATATTATCTCCACTGTTATCCAGATGCAGTCTGGGGAAGGGAGACTCAAGGCTTTTTCCACCTGTGGCTCCCATCTTATTGTTGTTGTCCTCTTCTATGGGTCAGGAATATTCACCTACATGCGACCAAACTCCAAGACTACAAAAGAACTGGATAAAATGATATCTGTGTTCTATACAGCGGTGACTCCAATGTTGAACCCCATAATTTATAGCTTGAGGAACAAAGATGTCAAAGGGGCTCTCAGGAAACTAGTTGGGAGAAAGTGCTTCTCTCATAGGCAGTGACCTCTGAGTCTGACTTTTAGAGCTATGGCAAC